ATGAAAGGCTTAAAAATTTTATTTTTTCAATTCCCAAGAAAATCGGAGACAGGCAAGTTTCTTCATAGCCTCCTCCTGTTTGCCGGTGGGGAGTCCAACTCTGCAGGAGTTCTTCCATGGAGTGCGGCCCTTTTAGTTGTCAGGTTGTATGTGTATGGGAGGGACGAGAGGGTGGGGGAAGAAAATTAGGCCACCCATCCTATTTTGTCTCAGCCTTCATCTTATATTCCTTATGCCTGTAAAATCACACGCTCTAGGACCTTGCGCTTCATAATACGAGTCCGCAGATAAATGATATCAGCACCTCCTGGGACTCAGAAATCCAAAATCTCAGGCACTAGCTCCAAAAGTTGTCCTTGTGGATTTTTCTTTACTTTTTGTTTCGGCTTCCTTTCCTGTCCTACCAGCTTTACGCTTATATAAACATTTTTCTATTTTTTTTCTGTGTACAATGATAGGTATAAAATTTTTTTTCTTAGTAATCGCGTTTAGATTTAACCGTTTAAGTCAGAAAAATAACGAAACGAGATCAGCATCGCTGGGTTCTTTCGTGCACGCCAGTAGGTTAGCTGGGACTGGCTTCTGGCAGTTGCTGTTTGGTAGATTACAAACTATTAAATACACCAGTGAGGATGAAATCCATTCGTGCGACTGCACCTCGGCAAACTACTTCTAAACTCTGCGTCCATCCTCCCCTCTCCCATTGCCCTCCCTCAGCAAAAGCCTCACGGTTTCGATCGGGGTAGGCCACCGAGCCACTGCGAAAACCCGGAGTAACGGATTCGGCGTGTAGCTAGGGTCTCCGAGGGAGTACGGGGAACTTAAGGAGCATGCGTAAAGCGGCGTGCGCGCACATGCGCACTCGTTCGCGCAGGGTCGCGCGCCGGTCTCTCTCAGGAGGGCTTGGAGGCTGCGCGAGCGGTTGACGTGTTCGTTGGCTGCGGAGGCGGCGGAGCTCTGGGAGGGGAAGGAGCGGAGGGAGGGGAGGGGGTGGTGAGGTGGGGGGCTGAACCCGGAAGTGGGTAGGCGCAGGAGCGAGCGCGCCCAGAGTGGAGCTCAGCTGCTGGGAGCCAGCGGGGGAGCCTTGGGTTCCCGGTAATGGATCTGTGGGGCGTTTTCCCAGGGAAACTGGGTGGGAAGGGTAGCGGGATCGCCGACTACAAGCGCATTCTCCGCCTTGCCCGGGCCTGGGAAAGCTCTTCTGCTTCCTTTAGTCGTCCCTCTGGTTGACCCCACTTCTGCTCTGCGCCCCTCCTGGGGCCGTCTCTCACCGGGTGGCTTTGGCTGAGGGACGCTCTCTATTCCTGAAGAGCTGTGCCTTGCCCGCCCGAGGAAAGCATGTTAATGGAGAGACTCGGATCTCGCGGCCGCCACGGCCTTATTGTCACCATCCCAGCACCCCTAAACCACGACTTCAGCCTCCTCAACCCGCACCGTCAACGATCTTGGAAGATCTCTCCCCTTTCTGCCCGGGTATTTTCACCCTGTTCGTGAATCAGGCCTGGAAGGTGTGCCTGGGTTCCTTTAAAATTATTCTTTTGTTGGCTGCCTTTTCTAAACCCGGCCCTCCTTGTTCTCCGCCCCAAAATCTTTGCCACGAATGAGTGTAAGCTGTGATTTTATCATCATTCAGTTATAAGTTATTTTACGTGGTTCTCACTCTTTTGCAGACCATGAAACCCTTGGGCACGCCCCTTCAGAAGCTGTTATCCAAGACAATCTAGTTTTCCTTTATAAATCACTTAAGACACTTATGAAGTTTCTTGTTCTGAAATTGCTGTACTGCAATGAAGAAGAGGAGAAAGGTTACTTCAAATCTTGAGAAGATCCATCTAGGCTATCATAAAGATTCTTCAGAAGGAAATGTTGCAGTGGAGTGTGACCAAGTGACCTATACTCATTCTGCAGGAAGACCAACTCCTGAAGCTCTTCACTGTTACCAGGAACTTCCTCCCTCTCCAGATCAGAGAAAGCTTTTAAGTTCTTTGCAGTATAATAAGAATTTGCTAAAATATTTAAATGATGATAGGCAGAAGCAACCATCTTTTTGTGATTTACTTATCATAGTGGAAGGAAAAGAATTTAGTGCACATAAAGTAGTCGTTGCTGTCGGCAGTAGTTATTTTCATGCGTGTTTGAGCAAAAATCCAAGCACTGATGTTGTCACCCTGGATCACGTAACACATTCAGTTTTTCAGCATTTGCTTGAATTTCTTTACACATCAGAATTTTTTGTGTACAAATATGAAATACCTCTTGTTTTAGAGGCTGCAAAATTTTTGGACATTATAGATGCAGTGAAGTTGTTAAATAACGAAAATGTTGCCCCTTTTCATTCAGAGCTAACTGAAAAGTCATCACCAGAAGAAACACTAAATGAATTAACTGGAAGACTATCAAATAATCATCAGTGCAAATTCTGTAGTAGACATTTTTGTTATAAAAAGTCTTTAGAGAATCATTTGGCTAAAACCCATAGGTCCCTTTTATTAGGGAAAAAACATGGGTTAAAAATGCTGGAGAGAAGTTTCTCCGCAAGAAGATCAAAAAGGAATCGGAAGTGCCCTGTTAAGTTTGATGACACCAGCGATGATGAACAGGAAAGTGGTGATGGGTCAGACAATTTGAATCAAGAAAATTTTGATAAGGAAAAGTCAGATAGAAATGATTCTGAGGACCCTGGAAGTGAATATAATGCTGAAGAAGATGAGCTAGAGGAGGAGATGTCAGATGAGTACTCTGACATTGAAGAACAAAGTGAAAAGGATCATAATGATGCAGAAGAAGAACCTGAGGCTGGTGATTCTGTAGGAAATGTTCATGAGGGGTTAACTCCAGTGGTCATTCAGAACAGCAACAAAAAAATATTGCAGTGTCCTAAATGTGATAAAACATTTGACCGAATAGGTAAGAAAAGAAAACTGGTTTTCTATCTCTAATAAATTTAATTTTAATTTTTCTTTTTTTATAGGAAAATATGAGAGCCACACCCGTGTTCACACAGGTGAGAAGCCCTTTGAGTGTGATATTTGTCACCAGCGCTATTCAACAAAGTCTAACCTAACTGTTCACAGAAAGAAGCACAGTAATGAAACAGAATTTCATAAGAAGGAGCACAAGTGCCCTTATTGTAATAAACTTCATGCAAGCAAGAAGACTTTAGCCAAGCATGTTAAGAGGCAAGTATTATCTTGCTTCCATAATATACTTTTTCCTAATAATCTTTTTCTTTTCCTCTGATAGATTTCATCCTGAAAATGCACAAGAATTTATTTCCATTAAGAAGACTAAGAGTGAAAGTTGGAAATGTGATGTAAGAGTTTTTAATTAAAACAAATTAGAAAATCTCTTAACATTTTGTTTGCATTTTAATTTAGATTTGTAAGAAATCTTTTACTCGAAGACCACACTTGGAGGAACATATGATTCTACATTCTCAAGATAAACCTTTTAAGTGTACCTATTGTGAAGAACATTTTAAATCACGGTTTGCTCGGTTAAAGCATCAAGAAAAGTTCCATCTGGGTAAGCAAGTTACTTTTTCTTAAGGCAGTCATTTAAATGCACACTTTTTTTTTTTCCTTTTTAGGTCCTTTTCCATGTGATATATGTGGTCGCCAGTTTAACGACACTGGAAATTTGAAACGTCATATAGAATGTACTCATGGTGGAAAGAGAAAATGGACTTGCTTTATCTGTGGAAAATCAGTACGAGAAAGGTGAAGAATTATCTGCACACCCACAAAAATCCAAAAAATCTCGAATCTATATATTTTAATGCAGAACTACTTTGAAAGAACATTTGAGAATCCACAGTGGAGAAAAGCCTCACCTTTGTAGTATTTGTGGGCAAAGTTTTCGTCATGGAAGTTCGTATAGGTAAGTAAAACCATTTTTTCCCTTTATTAAGTTTTAATGGTGTTCAATTCTTTTTTCTTTATAGACTTCACTTACGAGTACATCATGATGATAAAAGATATGAGTGCGATGAATGTGGAAAAACATTTATCCGTCATGATCACCTTACAAAGCACAAAAAAATACATTCAGGTATACCATATTTTGTAATGCTAGTTCGAAAATATAATGAAAATATTTGGGTCTTTATTTTAAGGTGAAAAAGCTCATCAGTGTGAAGAATGTGGAAAATGTTTTGGTCGTAGGGATCATCTCACTGTTCATTACAAAAGCGTACACCTTGGAGAGAAAGTGTGGCAAAAGTAAGTGAAAAAGCAAAATGTCTCATAGTTTAATTGAAAAACTCAAATCTTTTTATTTTCTTAGATATAAAGCAACATTTCATCAATGTGATGTTTGTAAGAAAATTTTTAAAGGCAAATCAAGTCTGGAAATGCATTTTCGAACGCATTCAGGTAAAATTTAATGAGTGGTTCATAGATATATAACATCTAATTATATTCTTGTTCATTCATATAGGTGAAAAACCATACAAGTGTCAAATTTGCAATCAGTCTTTTAGAATTAAGAAAACATTAACAAAACACCTGGTTATTCATTCTGATGCCCGACCTTTCAACTGTCAGCACTGTAATGCAACATTTAAGCGGAAAGACAAGCTGAAATACCACATTGACCATGTTCATGAAATAAAATCTCCTGATGATCCTCTCAGTACTTCTGAGGAAAAACTTGTATCCTTGCCAGTTGAGTACTCATCTGATGACAAAATCTTTCAAACAGAAACAAAACAATATATGGACCAGCCCAAAGTTTATCAGTCGGAAGCCAAGACGATGTTACAGAATGTATCTGCTGAAGTATGTGTTCCAGTAACTCTGGTTCCAGTTCAGATGCCTGACACTCCGAGTGACCTAGTGCGTCATACTACCACACTCCCACCATCTTCTCATGAGATTCTGTCACCACAGCCACAGTCAACTGATTATCCACGAGCAGCGGATTTAGCTTTTCTGGAAAAATATACTCTTACTCCTCAACCTGCAAATATAGTTCACCCAGTTCGACCTGAACAAATGCTAGATCCTAGAGAACAATCTTATCTTGGAACATTACTGGGCCTTGATAGCACTACTGGTGTTCAAAATATTTCTACGAATGAGCATCATTCATGAGTAAATCTAAACATTCCACAGATTTTTGGATGGTTATATGCTAATGGTAGAGATGATAGCTTTTAAATTTGTGGGGCTGCTATTTTCTTGTTTTCTCTAGTTTCTCAAGTCCTCAGAACAGTTTCAAATCAAGAAAACTATGTGTCTCTGTTTACTGAACATGAATATTTGGACAAAATTTCTGGCATAATATTTGAAGTGCACATTTTTGTGATTTTTAAAGATTATTTAGTGCTAACTTTTAATGGTTTCTTAAATTTTTTGCAATTATTAGCTGCTGATATTATGGAAGTATTTTTTTTAATCATCAGTGGAAATTTTTATTCTTCTTTAGTCTCATTCCTCTCCTTCTTCTTCCTAGCCCTTCTTACAAACAAGTTTGAGGACCATGTAGCCTTTAAGAAGGAATTAAGAGTACACTGATAATTGCAACTGTTTCTTATCCTAAGATTCAATATTACGTTATACAAATTTTTAAAATTGAAATTAGGAATTTGAATTTACAAGAATGCCTTGGATATTTCTGTGTTGTCTTTCCATTCATACATAATTTTAGGTTATCATTATCCTTTGGACTTTTGATATACTCAAAGCCAGAAAGCTTAACTAATGTAAGATTAGCTATTATTTGTAGGACTGAAATAATAATCCAGATAATTGGTTTTTGCCTATACTTCAATTGTTATGAATAAGAAAGGCAAACATAGGTCTGGGCATTAAATTATACAAACTGAAAATGTGTTACAAGAAAAATATGAGAGTTTTAACTAGATGTTTTTCAAGGTAAGTTCACCTTTTGTACTTTACTATTTATTTCAGAAATGTTGACAATACAACATAGCATATGTCTTCATCTCACTAAGAAAAGAGCAGTTGTAACTCAATGAAATTTAATTAAACATGCTACTTTTGATTTCATTTACTTGGCTGATAGAAACTCTGGGAAACAGAACCTAGATATTTTGTGTTCAATTGTTAGAAAAGGTGCCAAACAGATTATGAAATTTGTGCCTAATTTAACTTAACATTGTTTAATTAAATGGAACCACTACTTATATACAGATTTACATGCAATCCAGATCTTTAATTTTGCCTTCACAAAAGCCTAATGTCTGTAATTAACCTTTAATTTTTATTTCTGTATGAGACAAAAGTTGAGGACTTGGTGAAAGGAAATAGCAGTTACAGCAAAACCTCAGTGATTACAATTGAGGAAAAAGTCAAAATTATAAAATACCTTTAAAGACATGCACTTTCCATATTTTCAAGTCAATTTTAACTAAAAACTAAGATAATGTTTCCTAGTAGAGTTGCTTGAAGATTAGACTAGACAGGGTTGATTTATTATTAGCATGTCATTTGTACATAAACTAGTAGAAAATAGCAGTTTTAAAAGTTTTCTATTTCAGTTTTGTTTACACTCCTAATTGCTTTAAGCACTTTTTTTGTGTGTGTAAACTGTAAAGTCTAGCCCAGCCCTTGTGAAAAAAAAAATCACAAATAAAACAGTGAAGTTTTAATGAATAAAGTTTAATCAATTAGTAATGGCGGAAACTGTCGCTGAAGCACTTAAGAAATAAAGGTACTTTACAGCAACATTCGCCATACTAGCGGAGGTAAAACAAAAGAAATATTGAAAACTGAGGCAGTTAACCAAAGTAGCTCATATAAATAATAAAACCAATCTGAGTTTAGCCTCATTTGTCAAGGTTTGGTTGTAATTGTCTTAAGACTAGTGGACATACTTACTATGTTCTCCTTTTTAAAGTATTCTTATTTCTTTGTGTGGAAATGTTATATCTGGGGTACTTACATGATTGAGGTTGACTATATGAGGTACTGTTAGTCTGTTAGTCTTTCAAATTGACTTTTAAAAATACATATCTTTATGATTTTCATCATAAAGACTGGCAATATTATAACTAAAAATCTTACTATAATGAAAGAAATCATACATAAAAATGTAGCCTGCCTTACATATAAGCTAATGTAGAAAAGTTTAGACTTATAAAAAGGCAGATAGTATATATATATTTATATACATGTATGTATATGGTATATTATACATTTGGTGGCAGAAAAAGAAGATACTGCATTTTCACATTGAAAAGAATACTTTGATTTTTGAAGGTATTTACTTTAGGGTTCTTTTAATAATAATGTCCGTCCTAATGCTTTAAATATATGATTTAATTGTAGGAATTGGTTTACACAGAACTTTTTTGGAATACATCTCTTAGTAAAGTGAAATATAATAATATAATTGTATTTAGTTACTATTGTAGATAACTTAAACTTGAGTAGTGATTTACTGTTTTATAAAATGCTTTCATATATGTTATCTCATTTGAACCTCATAACCAGCCCTGAAATAGTAAAAACAAGCTATATTCCCACTTTATAAAGAATTTGAGGTTAAGATAAAAGGACTCATTTAAGCTCACATGGTCAGTAGGTGGCAGAGCTACTAGTAGGGAAAGAAGAAAGCTAGCATTAATGAATGCTTACTATGTGCCAGGTACTACATCCTGTCATTTAATCTTAACCTAGTCTGGGAGATGCGTAATATAATTCTGGTGAAGTAATAGTTTCAGTGGATGATTGAAAACAACAACAACAAAAACAAAATGAAACTAATCTGCTGCCTCTAATTTCCAAAAATGTAAGAAATTTTACAATTGTGAAAACCTCATGGATTTGGGCAAACTGAATGTATATAGGCTTTTGACAAAAGTTGGCACAAAAAGTATAAAAGGAGGCCTATTCTTTTCAGTTGACCTTTTGTAATATTTGATTTAGAGTATTTTGGACAAATGCTCTATAACTCTAATCCATTTATTTTGTAACTGTACTTAAAATTTTGAATCTTGCAACTAAGTTTAGCCTCATTCAGAATTTTTTTATTTTGTGAGCATAATTTATTGTTTTAAATTAATTTTTTAGCAGATAGCAGTTAGCACTTAATCTGTAAATTGAATAATTTATCAAGTGCAGGAATGTGTTAATCTAATGGGTTTTGACTTAAATGCACCAAAGATTTTTAGTAGGTATTAAATAGTTTAAAAGACTTTAAATTCTTTCTTGCTTGAATAACTATTTGTCCAAAGAAGCACAGTTGAAGTCCTAGAATAATGGATTTTTTTAAAAAAAAAAAGTTGTTAGTTTGAATACTGAGATTGATTATTGTGTTTATATGTATAAAAATAGGAGCAAAAGAAAATACTCTGGGAATAGTCATACTGACAAACCAATTATAAGTGAGAATACTGTTTTCCTTAGTTTAATTAATACAATGTTATGTTTTTTAGAGAACACTACTAAATGCTAAATAAGCCTATTTTTTACACTACACTATCAAAATAATTTTTGCCTTCGAATTTTTTTAAGTCAAGTTGAGGTTATTTTTGTAAGAAACCCAACCTATTTTTTTTGCAGCCTAAAATCCCATTTAAGGTTAGGGGTTGGTCCTTATGCCAGCAAGATTTAACCAACTGTAAAGATAGTAGTCTTTGCATACATTTAAGTAATTAAGGCATTTATTGCTGGGAGAATAGGAGTAGCAAAAATATGGTTTTAAATTGGTGCTTTATTAGGTGACTTCCTTTTAGGCGATGGCAGGTCATGAAATAGGTACACTAATAATTTTCTATCAACCTTAAAAAGTGTCAAAGCATCTTTGTAGGGTGACTCTAAACTGCTAATTAAGGGTTAATAAGTAATTATCATTGGTTGCTTTTCAATATAATTGCAAACAAATTAAAAACACAGTTAAACTAATATGTTTATAAGCTTGAGTTTTCTTCCTACCATATCACTCTCATATATCAGTGATGAAATGTCAGATTTTGAGCAGTAGCTCTTTGACAGTGTCCTTTTATACCCAGTCTTTTCTGCATTGAATGCTTTGTGCCTTTTCGATGTGTTGTAGTTGCTTAGAGTTGATTCTGCTGGCTAGATTGTACTGATTAATAGATTTTTATTTTTATTTTTTTTTGGTTATGGGTGTTATGATTGTGTTGCCTGCTGGTTGGGCAACTTTTTTTTTTTAGGTTGCTTTATGTTTATATAGGCAAATTGGCACTAAGTGTTAGTGTGAATATTTGTTTTTATGATTTATATATCATTTTAAAAATCTCTGTTGTGGCCTTTATAGTTACTGTGAAGCCACTCTTGGGCCTGTCTCTATATGCTTATTAGAGGAATCTGACAAGTAAAATAAAATGAGTAGTGTGTCTGCATCTGTGTCTCTGTTTCTCTGTCTTTTAAATAACCAGTAACCATAACTACACAGCCCTGCACTGAATGACCTTATTTCAGTTTGCCTAAAACTGAACAAGAGGTGATGGTTTGAGATGAGTTTCTCATTAGGAGCAGCAACATCCCAACCAATATATAATGAGTTGATCAACTCAGGAAAAATTAGGACTTTAAAGAAGGTTGTATTTGGATATTCTAAGATTCAGTGCCAAATTTAAAATGCCTAGAAATGTATTCTACAAGTAGCATTTCTAAAACTTTAAGTAGTGTTATAGTAAATGCTACTTGCTGTTAGAGTGAATAATGGATAATGTGAGAATAATTTTCTAAACGACTTCTAGAAACTAGACAGTTCTTCCTTATATCCTACCCTTTTCCACATTTCTCTAATGTGGGGTTTTTTGTTTGTTTGTTTGTTTTGAGGGTAGAGGGAATCCCCTCCTTATTTCCTCTAAAATTGTTTTTACTTAAGATACCTTTTCCCTATAATCTTAGCATGCTTTCTGCTCTTTCTCTTTGGAAGTAGCATTAATAAGATAGATGTAATAGGATTAAGATGTGTGGAAGATGAGAAAAAGAAGGTTTTTGTAGAGAGAGTGCTTATGTTTTGTTTACTCATGTTTCAACTTGCTGTGTATGATCATAAATCTATGATCTTGAGAAAAATCCTAAAACAATTTAAATTTAGCCTATGCAGCCAATTACATAAAGAGAAATTAAGGATTATATTCAGAGGAGAAATTAAGGATTATATTTAGAGCACAGAGGTTATACAAAGAATATAACCTTGTTTGGTCAAATTCTTAGGTAAAGAAAAGTAATCAATGCTTGCATTGCTGTTGGAGATTCTAAAAGATGTATTGAATGAAGAGGATGTACACATCTCATTGTTACTGCGTATTTTTTTGCTTGGTATTCCTGCTTGCATTAAAGCTGGACAATGTACTGTGATGTAATTACAAAATTTTTATTCCTTCTAACGATTGAACTCTTCTTATCCCTATTGATAAAACTGTATTACAATTGATGAGTGTGGCTGCCAGAAAATAATACAAAACTGGGCATTTAGCTGTTCCACATTGTGTAGTAAATGTTTTGATTATGGGGATTTACAGTGTATATTAAAGTAGAAATGCTTTTGCACTTGTTTTCAGTCTCAAATAATAATTTTTGTTTTTAATTAAGGATACTTTAAAAGCAATGACAGAAAAATCTAAAATATCAGAATTAATTATTGTGAACTGTGTGTAAAATATCTTGTGAGTTTTATACATACTTTGGTTGTCTGATGTTTCCTAAGTATAAATGTCTTTATAGAAAATTTCAGTTCTCTGTGAAGAGTAGGAAGTGTACTGTATATTGAACTAGTTCTTTGTGTTACTTTGATATTTAAAATAAATATAAAGTTCTTTGGTCCTAATACAGCATATCTAGGTTTTATTGAACCACATT